ACTTGTATGTGAATGTTCATAGCAGCTCTATTCACAATAGCCAAAAGGTAGAAACAACTCAAATGTTCATCAACAAACTAACCCAAATGTCTGTCAACAGATGAATAAACAAAAGGTGGTAGAGTCATAGAATGGAATATTATTCCTCTTTAAAAGAGAATGAAGTACTGATACACGCTACAACATAGATGAACCTTGAAAATATCATGTTAAATGAAAGAAACCAGACACAATAACATGTATGATATAAGTCCATTTATATGTAATATCCAAAATAGGCAAATCCATACATAGAGAAAGCAGATTAGTGGCTGGCAGGGCTAGGGAGAGCTGGCAAATGAAGACTGACTGCTCGATGGCTACAGGTTTTCCATTTGAGGTGATGAAAAAGTTCTGACGCTTGATAGAGGTGATGGTACAGTCTTGTGAAAGAACTTAATTCCACTGACTTGCACACTTAAAATAGTTACAATGATAAATTTATATGCTATCTGTATTTTACCAAAATAAAAATAAATTGATAAATTTAACTTATTAAGAAAAACATTATCTCATCACTGATGTATACACCAATAATAAAATCAATGGTTTTTTTAAAAAAAGAGTCTATAGCAGCATGTATCAAAATTAACAGAATGAGCAAATGTCTCAGACTATCTCCCTCACTACATGATAGAGAGACTTGATTCTTACGCTCCATAAGCAGTTTGGCAGTATAAAAACTAAAATAATATTCCAGTCATAAAAAAGAAACAATTCTGTGTGTGTAATACAATGAAGTTATAATTATCCAATAGGGAAAGAAATCCCAAAAGCTTTTTTCCCTCCACTTTTACTCCCCTGATATATGCCATCACCCTCAGGCTCCCTCCTGAAGGCTCCAGGGGTTACAATCAATGTCTTAGAATTATAAGGACTTTATGTCACACTTCACCCTTTAGGGTCTGCATATACTTTCTCATTCTGGAAACACCATGAGCCATTCTCACTCCTTTGATTATCAATTTTCTTACAAAGTATTTTAAGTGCTTTCTGCTAGTTCAATCCCATTGTGATTTAAATACTTAATAATGTGTCCTTTAGACATGAATTTGAACAGAATCTAACACGTCTGCTACCACCGACTTAGAGATTTCCACTATTTGCAGGGCTTTAAAATCCCCTGGCTAAACTCCTATTTTTTTAATGCCACACGCATTGAATTCATGAATGTTATCAGTCTTTTTAATAAAATATTGCCCATTTTACAACATTTCCACCCTGCATAAATAGAGATGATGCTGCTAGCTCACCATTAGTAAGTGACATTTTGAATTTTGTCGTTTGTTTGTCTTAATGTAATCCTGTGATTGCTTTCGTAGGAGTGAGGGAAAATTTCACCTTTGTCCTCTGAAATTTCACAGAAATCAACTGACAAATGGCAGATTCATAGGAGAAAAGACATACACATTTATTTGATCATAGTTTTACATAACAGAGGAGCCTTCAGATGAGAATCCAAAGATACAAGAGAAACTTCCCATTTTTATGCTTAGGTTCAAAGCCATATGGACAGCCATGTAGAAATATGATTGAACATGAAGGGCATGATCTAATACTGATGGACTGAGTGAAGAAGCCCAGCAAGACCCATCGTGAGATTCTTTTTGGCCTCTCTGAGCAGTGTTCCTTTTTTCTTGGTATGCAATAAGACCTCTCTGGAATGGAGGTCTTATGATCTACAATCCAGTAAGGTAGGTCAGATAATTTATTTATGGCTAGTTTTCATGCCCTGTATGCCCTGTGCTCTTCCCACAGGTGGCCTTTTGCCCCACCCCCAGCATACAATGATGGAAATAGCCAATGTGAGTTCTCCAGAAGTCTTTGTCCTCCTGGGCTTCTCCACACGACCCTCACTAGAAACTGTCCTCTTCATAGTTGTCTTGAGTTTTTACATGGTATCGATCTTGGGCAATGGCATCATCATTCTGGTCTCCCATACAGATGTGCACCTCCACACACCTATGTACTTCTTTCTTGCCAACCTCCCCTTCCTGGACATGAGCTTCACCACGAGCATTGTCCCACAGCTCCTGGCTAACCTCTGGGGACCACAGAAAACCATAAGCTATGGAGGGTGTGTGGTCCAGTTCTATATCTCCCATTGGCTGGGGGCAACCGAGTGTGTCCTGCTGGCCACCATGTCCTATGACCGCTACGCTGCCATCTGCAGGCCACTCCATTACACTGTCATTATGCATCCACAGCTTTGCCTTGGGCTAGCTTTGGCCTCCTGGCTGGGGGGTCTGACCACCAGCATGGTGGGCTCCACGCTCACCATGCTCCTACCGCTGTGTGGGAACAATTGCATCGACCACTTCTTTTGCGAGATGCCCCTCATTATGCAACTGGCTTGTGTGGATACCAGCCTCAATGAGATGGAGATGTACCTGGCCAGCTTTGTCTTTGTTGTCCTGCCTCTGGGGCTCATCCTGGTCTCTTACGGCCACATTGCCCGGGCCGTGTTGAAGATCAGGTCAGCAGAAGGGCGGAGAAAGGCATTCAACACCTGTTCTTCCCACGTGGCTGTGGTGTCTCTGTTTTACGGGAGCATCATCTTCATGTATCTCCAGCCAGCCAAGAGCACCTCCCATGAGCAGGGCAAGTTCATAGCTCTGTTCTACACCGTAGTCACTCCTGCGCTGAACCCACTTATTTACACCCTGAGGAACACGGAGGTGAAGAGCGCCCTCCGGCACATGGTATTAGAGAACTGCTGTGGCTCTGCAGGCAAGCTGGCGCAAATTTAGAGACTCCAGTGCCTTCTGAGAAGGAAGATCAAGTTTACATCGAGCAAAGTGACCTTGGAAGACAGGGCACTTGGGATGTCGTTTTTCTTCTAATATTGTTTGAGCTCAAGGTAGATGGAAATCTGAAAGGAGTGTGCTCATGCCATTTCCAGACCAAGAAAATACATTTATTATTTGCTAATTATCATAGTTTTGTTCAATTGCGTTGTTGGTTTTTGCTATATATACACATGTTGACTGTCATCTTGTTTTGTAAACTCCTTGCGTTGTTGTTCAGCTGTTCCTCAGTATCCGAAGCGGGTGGATTCCAGGACGCTCCGTGGATAATAAACTTTGACGACGCTGAGAGCGCGCGGGGAGACCGGAGCCGGCCTGTTCCCCAGAGCCCCCGGAGCCCTCCCAGCCCTCAGGCCTGCGCCTGGGGTGAGCTGAGCCCGGGACTCCGCCTTGCAGGCTCCGGAACCCTCGCTGTGGCTCCCCCGCTCGGCCCAGGCCTTGAAGCCGCGGCGAACCTCTTCCTACCCTACCTCGGGGACCTGGTGGCAGCGGCGGCCTCCCCCAGCCTGGACCCCGCCGGCCGCGGGTCTCCCGGCCCAACCCCACCGACCCAGACCAAGACCGCGCCGAGCCGCCGGGACTCAGCGCCTTCGGGTGGCGGCGGTAAGCGGGGAGGAAACATGGCGCCGCCCAAATGCGCCCGGAGGCCGTTAGGCTGTGGAGGGCGAGGAAGGCGGTCCAGAGGCGGCCGGCAGGTCCACGTCCTGGGCGACCGCTCTGTCGCAGTTGGGCGAGACCTACCTAGTCCTGACGGGTCGTATTTCCAAGACATTTTCATATTCTATCCATTGTTTTGTGTGCATTTTATTACTTCTGTATATAGAGGTAACAACGCTAAGCTTTTTTGAGATGTCTGTTTCTTCTAGATGTTCTGAAGTACCTGATACATGTTAAAATTAGAGGTAGTAAAATGACACATTTTGTAAATAACTTTTTGTTAAAATTCATAGGAAATGTTATTTTGTGGGGGGGGGATGGCATGGTGTTTGTGGACTGGTTCAGGGAAGGAGGGGAAAAGGGAGGTGCAGAGAGCTCTAAGCCAGTGTGCTTACAGTGAGGCGAGATTCACCATTGTTTCTTATGATTGTGCATTTTGTTTTACTTATCTATGTATACAGTGTATCTAAAGGACAAACGAGTCCTAATTTACAACAGCTAGTCTTTCCAGATGTTAAAGAACTTCTATCAATAGAGTAACCTATCACTAGAGTTCACCTCTATCAATAGAGTAACCTCATTCTCTGCCTGATGATTCAAAGGCATGGGAAGACCAAAACCATGTGGCAGTTCCTGTTTTTGATTTTATTATATATATGTATATAATATGAAAGTAGTCATTAAAGTAGTCTTTCCTTTCGTACTAGGATCTTCCAATTCACTGTATTAGTCAGGGTTCTCCAGAGAAACAGAACCAAAAATATGTGTAAAAGAGAATACACACACACACACACACCCTGAGGGGGAGAGAGAGAAAAAAGAGTGAGAGAGATTGAGAGTTAAGAAATAGGCTCACACAATTTAGGGAACTGGCAAGTCTGAAATTTGCAGGGCAAGCCAGCAGGCTGTAAATTTTGACAGAGGTTGATGTTGCAGCTTGAGTTCAAAGTCTGGAGGCAAAATTCCCTCTTTTTGGAAGCAGGTCAGTCTTTTCTCTTAAGGCTTTCAACTGATGGGATGAGACCCACTCACATTATAAAGGGTAATCTGCTTTACTAAAAGTCTACTGATTTAAATGTTAATCGCATCAAAAAAAAAAAAAAAAAAAAAAAAAAACACCTTCACAGTAACACCGAGGCTTGTGTTTGAACAAAAACTGGGCACCATAGTCCAACCAAGTTGATATGTAAAATGAACCATCACACCAAACCCAAACTTTCAGTGAAGTGAAGCAACATTCTTCAACTGGATTATTATGCATCATGTACGAGACACTCTCATGTCTTGTTGGTTTCTGGACTCATGTATCAGGTTACGGTGACTGCAGGTTTAGGGCATACACTGCAGCCTGCAGGAAAGCAGTGCTTATTTACACAGTATTGTTTCTCAGCTTCAATAACTAAACCTTCAGCAGGCCATTCCATCATTCAATAAAGCCCATTCCATCATTCAGTCAAGCCCACTGCTTCTGAATATTGAGGTATGAAGTATGAATCATGAATTCCAAGGGCAATTCTATTGCCACACCCCTTTTGCTGTGAAATATGTTTCCTGGTTACAGGTGATATTGCAGGGGATGCCATGGTGATGATTAAGGCTTTGTTCACTATGTAAATGGTTCGGGCATGGAAGACAAAACTGTCCCCACAATATTATTCTGTCCCTATAAAGACTAACATTGCTTACTCTATGCTCAAAGGAGTCCAGAGTAATCACTATGCTACTAGTCCAGCCAGACGCCTGGAAATAGTGCCAAATCACATGCTAACCTTGGTGAGAGAAATGTCATAATGCTGAGCCCATTCATAGTTTCCATCCCTGCTTCCATGTTAAATTTCTCATAGGCTCAATGAGCAAGCCTGCTGGCAAAAGAGATTGACTGATTACCTACTAGATGAGTCATCTTATCTACCATACCACCAAGATCCATCTCTGCAGTGGATGCCCTCTCATGGGCATTTATGTCAGACAGATATCTTCATGATCTGTGCACTTTTCAGGAAATTCTTCAATGTCCTCTTCTCCAGATTTGCCTGCCATTAATTTTCCAGCCTTATTCTTCACAAATCTCTCAGCAAAATAATAACTTGTTATCCAATGCTCCTAAATCAGTGCATATCCAAACTTCTGTGCCTGTCTCCTTCTATAAAAAATTAACAACCAGCTAAACTGCCTGTAGTTTGACCACTGGGAAGTTTCCCTTCCTCACCATCTTTCAGCAACACCTGGAGGGGTACTGTGGTTTAATGCCATTTGCTTCTTTCTGTTGCTGGTGTATAATGCAGATTCATTTGTAAACTGGCCCATGCTTTTTCCTTCTTTAACAGTTGGCTAAACATGAAATATGGGTGAGATCATGCAGGATTTGTCCCTTTGTGTTTGGCTTATTTCACTTAACACAATGTCTTCTAGGTTCATGCATGTTGTGAAGACAGGATTTTGAACGCTCTCACCACAAAGAAATGACAAGTGTTTGAGGTAATGGATATGTTAATTACCTTGATTTGATCATTACACAAGTATACATGTATCAAAACATCATACTGCACCCCATAAGTGTGTACAATTGTTATTTGTGAATTAAAAACAAACTAAAATGAAATTTAAAAAATAATTATACAATTTTGGGGGCTTGGGGGTGGGGGAAGGGGAAGTAAAAAAGCAGACAGCAGGTACTCTAGGAGTCAGAGACACATGATAACATTATTATGAGTCAGGAAGGTAGGAAATCAAGTTACTGACATTTTTTACTCAGTTTAGAACCCAAAGACCGAAGAAACAGAAACAAATGGGGGAAATCATAACTTTTAAAGTATTAGATAAAATTTTTGAGAAAGTTAAATACTGCATGTTCTCATTCATCTGTGAAAGCTAAAAAAGGGTTGATCTCATAGAAATAAGTAGAACAGAGGATACTTGAGGCTGGGAATGGATAGCAGGGGTGGGGGAATGAGAAGAGATTTGTTAAAGGATACAAAATTACAGCTCCATTGGAGGAGTAAGTTCTAGTGTTCTATACCACTGCGGGATGACCATAACAATAATATATTCTGTATTTTCAAACAGCTAGAAGGAGGATATTGAATGTTCCCAGCACGAAGAAACGATAAATGTTTGAGATGATGGATATTCTAATCACACTTATCTGATCACTATACATTATGTGCTTCCAAACATCACTGTTTACCCCAGAAATATGTTCAATTATTATATGTCCACTAAAAGCTAAAATAAAAAAATTTTCAAACATTCAAGATCTGAAGAAAAACTTCAATCTGAATACTAAAAACTTTCCCTAACCTCTTGAAAAGACTAATTAAAAATCTCTGGAGTTTGGATGCACTGTAATTTTCATCTGCCAGTTCATGGCTTTGTTTAAGCTCAGTAGTCAAGTTGGTAGAACCTCCAGAGAAAGCAATGAGGAAGTGGCAGTAGGACCCTCTGGGACCCGTTACCCCAAATATCTGTCATCTTCTTGACCTCAAGGCTGGGTGTCAACTCAGGACAGGAGTGCAGGTCCTCATCAGTTTATGTGGGGATAGCAGACAACGCAGACCCTCCCAGAACCATGAGGACAGCACTGTGCTTTGCCCTGACCATCCATCAGCCCCTGTTTGGCACAGAGGAGAATGATGACCATAACTCACACTCTCCTCCAACTGCCTTAAATGCTCAGGCTGATTGGTCATGTGCTCACCCAACTGCTCCCTAAATGCTTAACAGAAAATGAAGACATCCTCTCCAGAACCCAAGGAAATACACTTGAAATGTGATTTGTACCTCAGATTGGCATCCAAGAACTGAAAGAAACACCAGGCATTCCACACAATTTCTGGCTCCACATCCAGTAGAACTATTGGAATCCTCCAACATAACCATCTTGAGGCAGTAAATCCTGAAAGAAAGTGAAAGAAGACCTTTCTAAATAGAGGGAAGTCCCATCTTACTTGGATTTAAGTTATAGTAAATGAAGAGGAAAATGCTAACATGCCATATTGGACACCACTTGTCTTTCGATGCCAGGTCCCTTTTCAGCCGAATATGTCAGAATTTTCTAGGCTCCATCTTTTCTTTTATTCCTCTTGCAGCAACCATAGGCTTTGATGGCTTCTCACAGGACAGAAAACCTGGATCATCCCAAACCTGCTCTGTGAACCCTCTACTTCATGTATGGGTTTCCTCCCATGCTGCACACTGTGAGGGTCATGCATCACCACAGCATGCACAGCTGAGAAATGTGGAGAGTGAAGGACCCAGGCCACATTGACTGTGGGGATGTAAGCCAGTGGAGACACACTTCCTGAAGTAAGATGCATTTCACAAAGCTCCCAGTTTCCAGAAGGATGGAGCACCAGTCACCCTTGGTCATGGCCAAACCCTCTTTGTCCTTGCCCTTTCCTGCTCTCTGGGATCACAGAACATGTGCACTGGACACAGCTTCTGCCTTGGAAACACCCAGACTAAGGTAATTTCTCACACACCAGTTTATCTTCCAGCTTCTGTCAGAACTTTAGGTCAGGTATTATGAGCCAGATAGAGTAAAAAATATAAACTTTAAAAATTATAATCACCCTCAACATGGCAAGCTTCTCATGGTAAGAAAGGAATGCAAGAATTCAGAAACTAACCCAGGGAATAGCAGGCTCAAGATTTCTTGGCAAATAAATTCACTTAATAGATCACAGATATTTTCTCATCTCAACACATGCTGTGCACAGGTATATTTCAAACCTAATCACCGTGGAATTTCTCATTTTCATTATTACAAACAAAGCTACAATAAGTTCATGTGTATTGAAATCCTTGCAAACTTGACTAGTAGCTCAAGATAAATTTTAGAATAAAAAATCAAATGGTATTCACATGTATATACTCTGAAGCATATATTTGGTCTTCAACAGGTTTCCAGGCATACAACTACTAAAATCCTTGGATTCCTTAAAGTGGTACTTGTATGTTAATGAGTTGACAAATGGCTAGTAGTCCCTACGTAGCTTCAGGATGGGAGCTGGGCACCTGAAAGACCAAGGCAGAATTAGAGAATTAAGATAGTCAGACCCAGCCCCCAACCTCCATGGAGGGAAGAAGGGATGAATGTTAAGCAGAACACCAATGGCCAGTGATTTAATCAGTCATGCCTACAGAATGATGCCTCCATAAAAACCCTCAAGGACTGGGTTCAGAGGGCTTCCAGATAGCTGAAGACGTGGAGGTTCCTGGAAGGTGGTGAACCTGGAGAGAGCATGCAAGCTCCACAGCCTTTCCCTATACCTCACCCTATGCATCTCTTCATCTGCATCTCTTGCGATATCCTTTACAATAAACTGCTAAATGTAGATGCCTCCATGAGTTCTGTGGGCTGCTCTAGCAAATTAATTGAACCCAAGAAGGGGGCTGTGGTAACCCAGACTTACAGCTGATTGACTGGTCAGACACACAGGTAAAAAGAACTTGAGGCTTATAATTGGTATTGGAAACGGGGATGTCTTATGAGACTTAGCCCTCACCCAGCAGACCTGGCGTTATTTCCAGGTAGATAGTGTCAAAACTGAATTGAAGGACACCCAGCTGGTGTCTGCCATAGGATTGATTGTTTGCTTGGTGTATGGGCTTAACCCCATCACCTTTAGTCACAGAAGTCTTCTGTGTTGATTGTTGAGTGAGAGAATAGAAAAAGCGCTTTAGTTTGTTTTTCCTTATAGAACATGTTGACATTATGTGGACATATTTAAATTTCCCTTCAGACACCAAATTCGTACTTTTGCCAATAATGTGTACAAAGGCATATATTCTCACAGTTTCACTAACATTTGATTTTGTTAGTAACTTTAGTTTTACTTGCAAATCTTACCTCAGTATCATTTTATTTGGCATTGATTTAATCATTAGTGAGGTTTAACATCTTCTGGTATGTTTTGGGGCTATTTGTGTTTCTTCAATAAATTGTTTTTTTCTTAAATTTTCATTGTTTTACCTTTTTGCTTACTGATTTGTAGCGGTAGTTGACATGATTCTACACATCTTTGTCATCATATAAGTGTTGAATCGTTTTTCTAGTGGGACGTTTTATCCTTTTGCTATGTTTTGTTTGTTTCCTTTGTGGTACAAAAGTTTTAAATGTTATATGTATTAAATAAACTATCAATCATGCCTTTATGCCTTCTAGTTGTGGGACTGTTCATTATTTCAT